GACTCCACAGTGGAGCATCAAAGAAGGCAGGATGCTTTGTTCAGTCTTGAACGTGTTAACATAAGGTTTATTATGTGTTACAGAAAACCTTTCTGGAGGTTAAGAAAATCCATCAGCTATTCTAGATTTGTTAACAAGAAACAAAATTTTCAAAAATTATCGTTAAAAGGGATGTGTCTATAGGGAAAGACTGGTGTTCAAATTCTGAAGCAAATGCCCTGAGGCTCACAGATTTATTATAGCGAATCAGACAGGCGACAGTACAGGAGAAAAGTAGTGCATGTGTAGGGAGATGGACAACATTTGGGACCTCTCCTTGTCGAAGAGTCGTGACAGCAAAATCACTTCCTGAGGAAGGAGGAGCAAAAGGGAAGTTAAGAGGCCATCCTGACCAGGAAGTGACTCGCCCTAAACTAACCCCAATTATATCTACAAATGGGGGGATGGGGTGAGCCCCAACTGCTAAAGGCGGTAAAATAACTGCTTTTTGATATGTCGCAACATAACCACCACCCTCTCGCAAAATTACAGAAAAAAGTCCACAGTCACGATCCAATAAAGGAAACGTCTGTTCCCTTGCAGGGAGGCCCCTGGGCTGTGCCTCAGGCCTGAGAGAAAAGGAGAGTCGAGGAACGAGGAACTGGGGCCACCGTGAGGCAGAGGAAAGCCCCCTAAGAGGGAAGCGTCCCGACTGCGGAGAGCGTATGTCAGCATGGACCAAGAAGCTTCTTTTTCCTGGGGACACTGCTAGGCTCCCAACGCAGCCGGGCCGGGCCCCAGTTCCCTGTCGGGGGAGGAGGTAAGAGAGAGAGGCGGACCCCTTACCTTCTCCTCATCCGACACACGATCATCGAAGTCGGCCATCTTGGGCTGTTCTGGCCCAGCCCGGCTACGGGCGCGAGGCAGGCCGGGAAGAAAGCCGAGTGATGGAATCACCGCGGCGGCCGTCGGAAGGACCCGCCCGGAAACGCCGACCAAGAGGGCCCCATGTCAGTTATGCGCGGGAGTGACGTCTCCTAACGCCAGCGCCCGCGCCCGCGCCCCAGGAAGTAGGGTTTGCCTTAGGTGATTTGAAGTCTAATATCTTTCCCAATGAGTTACACTCATTTCCCATCCATCTAATGGGCGCTGGCAGCGTGTTTCGATTATTCTTGGCTTCTGGCCTCCATCCGACCAAATAGCTGTTGCTACTCCTACAAGTTTTTCTGGTGCCCGTTATCTCCACGACAGCCGAATCCAAAGCTTTAAGAGCTGCTCGGCAGCTGGAACGATCGGTGGCTTTTCCAACCCCGGGGGGGGGGCGGTGTGAAAGGTGACCCTCATTTCGTTTGGAAGCGGTAACACTTCGGGGTCACATCTCAGTCCAGTTCCTCCAGAATAGGCGCTGCTGTCCGCCCCTTCCCTGCCCCACGAAAGAACAGGTAGCCCCAATCTTGAGACACGCTCCTCCACCTTCGAAATCTTCTCGGTCCCGGTTCCCCAGGACTCAGCCTTCACAGAGGCCAACTTCAGGTCCGCCACTATCCCAGGATTCCCGACTCCCGTTTTAAAACTTTGATTCTTGTTCTTTTGACAGTGACTGTATTTTTAAATTCATTGACACCCAAATTCTATGTGGCACTTACAGGGACCTCTTCATTGATATCAGGACTAATATTTGTAAGTAGTTTCCATTTCCTTCCTTCATGTTTTCTAAGTGCAGGATATTTTCTGTTTGTCATAGATATTTGAATGGTGGTACTTCCATAAGCATGGCACATCTTTTATTGAGCAAGTATCTGTAAGCCATTTGCAACCACTGATGGGAGGAACAGAGAGCAGCATTTCAGAACCAGGTTCTCCTTCGAGGAACAGAGAAAATGAAACCAGCAGACAGAATTTGTCAGGTGACTACTTTTCTAATGTGTTTTCAGAGCTGCTTTTTCCCCCTTTTTCTCCCTTGTTTTTCAGAATGTAAGGTATGGAGAAACCCTCTAAATCTTTTCAGAGGAGCAGAATATAGGAGGTATTACATTTTGCTTTCAGTATAAGTAGGGCCAATTTAAATATTTTGTTGTGTTTTGGTAAAGATACACTTGGGTGACTGGTAAAGAGCCACTTACATACTATGACATGAACCTGTCAGCTCAGGACCATCAGACCTTTTTCACCTGTGACACAGATTTTTTACGTCCTTCAGACACAGGTATGTATCATATCTGTTCATAGTATAAACAGTCTCATCTATTTTATGGAATTTTTTTCTACAGTTATGCAGAAGGCTTGGAGGGAAAGAAATCCTCCAGCTCGAATCAAAGCAGCCTATCAAGCTTTAGAATTAAACAATGAGTAAGTTTGAAATATATGGAAAATAAATTTATTATTTAAAATTGCCTTCTTGCTTTCTTCATAGCTGTGCCACTGCATATGTTCTACTGGCTGAGGAAGAAGCAACAACTATTGTAGATGCTGAAAGGTTATTTAAACAGGCACTCAAGGCAGGAGAAACAATTTATAGGCAGTCACAGCAGTGCCAGCACCAAAGTCCTCAGCATGAAGCTCAACTGAGTAAGCAAGTTTGAACTGGTTATTACTGTCTTTAGTTGTATCATTTTTTTGTTTTTCTAAATAGGGAGAGATACCAATGTACTGGTATATATTAAAAGAAGATTGGCAATGTGTGCAAGAAAATTAGGAAGAATAAGAGAAGCAGTAAAAATAATGAGAGATGTAAGTAAATTGATGATGGGACTATTACATTTATTTTAATCTTTCTTTTCCTTTTAATATACAGTTGATGAAAGAATTTCCTCCTCTTACCATGTTGAACATCCATGAAAATCTCTTAGAATCACTTTTAGAATTACAGGCCTATCCAGATGTTCAGGCAGTCCTAGCAAAATATGATGGTGAGTCATATTCCCTTAGTTGATAGCATGGTATTCCTACCTAAATTGAAAATTATCGTTACAGATATAAGCCTTCCAAAGTCAGCAGCAATCTGTTACACAGCAGCACTGTTGAAGACAAGGACTGTTTCAGAAAAGTACGTGTTATAAAAACTACAATGATTTGGAAATTTATTTTTTCATTTTGTGGTTTTCTTGTAGATTCTCTCCAGAAACAGCCTCCAGAAGAGGATTAAGCACAGCAGAAATTAATGCCGTGGAAGCAATTCATAGAGCTGTGGAATTTAATCCTCATGTTCCAAAAGTGAGAAATTTTATGATAAAAATACTACCTTTTGTGTATATGTGTCTGTGTGTTACTCTTTCAGTATTTATTAGAGATGAAAAGTTTAATTTTACCTCCAGAACACATTCTGAAACGGGGTGATAGTGAAGCAATTGCCTATGCTTTCTTTCATCTTCAGCACTGGAAACGAATAGAAGGTGCTCTTAATCTGTTACAGTGTACATGGGAAGGCAGTAAGTATTCTTTTCCAAAAGTAACACTAATCTAAAATTGATTCTTACCTATTCTCCATTGCAGCCTTTCATCATGTTTCTGTTTACCCAAAAAAGGAGCTTCCTTTGTTCATCCATTTCACAGCAGGATTTTGCTCTTCTACAGCAATGATAGCCATTCTCACTCACCAGTTTCCTGAAATCATGGGTATTTTTGCTAAAGCTGTAAGTATGATCTCAAGGACTTGTGTAGATTATTGAACATTTTGTATCAATTTCTGTTTTGAAGGTGCTGGGACTCTGGTGCCCCCAACCCTGGGCATCCTCAGGCTTTGAGGAGAATACACAGGATTTGAAGTCAGAAGACCTAGGTTTGAGTTCTGGCTGAGCCACGCACTGTTCATGTGACCTTGGACAAATCACCAAATTTTTCTGAACAGCATCTGTAAAGTGACAGTAACCCCTACCTCACAGGGTTGTTGTGAGGATTACATATATGCTAAAGCATTTTGCATATGAAAAAGCTTCTTATGAATATTGTTATTCCTAGGCAAACCCCCCTTGGAAGCTGTCAAAAAGGACAACTGTAGATGAAATTGTCTTCCTTTTTTCTTCATTCAGCTTAGCCTTTCTGTTTGGCCAGGGCTACTTACAGGGGCTGTTGGGGTTGAAGTCAAGTCACCGCATTTTGGCTCCTTTGGTCAAAGAGAAAGAACTCTAATGTCCAGCTGCTCCATCGATATACTCATAGAATGGAAGTGAGCAAAGGAAAATTTTAAGCCAGGATAGTTAACCGTTAGGGGGCCAGTGGGAGAATGCTTGCCTTGCATTTGCACATCCAGAATGACTAAAACATCTTAAGTAAATGAGGAATAGCCACCGAGATGCTCAGAGATAATATAAGCCATGAGTGGGAAGTGGGAAAATGAGTTTGTCAACGCCCTCTCTTTTCTATCCCTTTACCTTTGAGGTCAGGGACAGGGCATATTACTGACACCCCACTGGCTATTGCCCTATACCTGCCAATCACCCAAAGAAAATAATAGCTTCTGAGAAAGCTCAATTCACTGTAGCAACTGTGATATATTTACCCTAATAAAGCCACCACTTGGTCTTTTCCAGTGCTTCTCTCTTATGGAGATCATCCCTGGAATCCAAAGCTCTCCAGTTTTCTAACCCAGTTAAGAGTTAAAAACAACCACAGGTCATGAGCAGTAGGCTTGGCAGTTATACCCCATGCAGTCATAGGAGACTGCTCCATCATTCTCAGCACATAGGGTGCACATCTCACTATCTCTGGCATGAACCAGCCTTGCGAACTTATACAGTCTCAGCCACTCTGCTTTGATGGTAATTCTTCACCACTGATCTCTCCTCACCATGCCCTTCCTGCATCCTTCCCCCAACCACCCACCAGAGGAGTTCTGGTCCCCAAACCAAAGAGTTGCCTGCAGGTTGGTAATGTGACTTTGTAGATATTCCTTGATTAAAGCCAGACCCTATTGGTATCCTTTTTGAAGTACTGGATCGAAATCTAATTGCTTTTTTTTTTAATTGTTGGGGAGAGGAGGATGAGCAGAACTCCTATGCAGCCTGAGAGAAGTTCTCTATGTGTCTGTATATGTACACCTCTGTGTGTGTGTGTGTAACCTCATGGTTGTGCTCAGGCTGACAGGGAGGGCAAAGAGTGAAAAGGAAGCATCTCTTTCTTGTTATCCAACATTGCTTCAAAGATGCCCAACCCCCGTAGTAGCAGGCAGTTCCCAAGTGGAGGGTCGGGGCAGAGGCCTCCACCAAGGCCATCAATAACCAGGTGTGAGCTACAGGTCTCTGTGTAATGTGAAGCTCTCCCGTATTTCATTTCTGCACCCAGGGGGCGGCTCTGCAGGATTGCTTACGGAGAACTCTGTGTCTGGCACCTCTCTCCACAAGGCCCAGGCGCCCAGGGTCCCACCGACCTGCCCAGGAATGCATCACATTGTTCTCTGGTGCTGTAATTTGGCTGCAGGAGCTAGGCTGAATGCCTCCCAGGGATGAGAAACATACTCTCCCTGGCGTCCTCCCTTCGCCCCAGCTAGCTTGAGCTTCTGCCCTATGACCACTGAGTGCATTTAAATAAAAACCTCAGAAAGACTGAGGAAAAAAAAATCCTAATTATCTCTCTTCTGTTAAGCCATGTAGAGACTCGTGTCCTGAGTGGGTCTGAGAATTTGGCAAAGACTTACTGGTTGGTGTTCTTGATAAGGGAAGTGAGACAAAGGAGAAGAAATTACTCCCTGCAACAGGAGGAATAGAAATGAAGCAGTGAGTGTTCAGAAATTAGATCTACAAGAAGTTTTGCAAACAGACCCTCAGGGCCAGGCAATGTTTGTTTTTGTTTTTTGTTTTTTGTTTTTTTTTTTAATCTGAAGCCCCTGATTTTATTTTTCCAGCATCACTCTAAGGAAGAGTGTGGATTAGTGCCATTATTCAGGGCTGGTATTAATAAAAGTTAGCTTTTATCTGCAGGGCTAGGTTAAGGCTGGCATTCTTACTTTTACATTAAAAAAACTGGCTACAGGCTGCGCAGCTGAGGTACTTCAGTCATGTGCCTTCTCTAAAGGATTCTTAGATCCTTAAAATATATAGTATGTTTTAAGTTTGTATCTAAATAGCACTTACTGTAATGTATTATACCTAAATGTTTATTAAAAGTTAGAAGAAATGAGTACCAACAGGAAGGAATGGAAGAGAGGAGAGGGGCTAAGACATTGCTGATCTGAGGGACAGACCTCTATCAAATAGAAGAGGGCTGGGAGAAGGGGTGATTAGAAGCAGAGTGAGGGAACTAAATGGAGCCCTGACTGCACCAAATAAAGTTCTCATTTTGCTGCTTGTTCCAAATAAATTAGTGTCTATTTGTGTAATGCAGACTAAATG